GAGTGTGGTGGCGCACACATGTAGTCCCAGCTACTCGGGAGGCTGAGACAGGAGACTCACTTGCACCCGGGAGACGGAGGTTGCAGTGAGCCGAGATCGCGCCTCTGCACTCCAGCCTGGGCGACAGTGAGTGTCGCCCAGGCTGGAGAAAAAAAAAGAAATTGCCTCGGGAGTCAAGAGGGCCTAGAGGGAGCCTTGATTCAACAAAAATTTACAAAGAGGGACTTACAAATAAGACGGGGATAGACCTGCCAAGCTGAGCCACTAAAAACCAAGGAAGAGGGTGTGACCTGAAGCAAGCAGGGCTTAAACGCAAACGCTGCTGAGAACTCAGGTAAGCTGAAAACGGAAAAGGGCTGGATTTAGCAACTTGGAGGCCACTGGTACCTTCAGCCAGGGTTTTCTACAGCGATCAAAGGGATGACTGGAGTGGGTTAAAGAGTTGATGAAAGGCGAGGAAAGGAAGTGGCTGAAACCAGACAAGAAGTTTGGCTGTGGGTGGGGAAAGGAGAAGAGACAGAAAGTGTCCGCAGGTGGAAGATGCAGAGAAAGGCAAGCGTTTATTTAGTTTGTTCTTACGTAGGAAAAATGTGAGCATGTTTTAAAGACGATCGAAAGAATGCTTTGAGGAGGGGGCGATGACACTAGAGGGACGCCCGGCGGGTCCCCACCGCCCCCCGCCATCTCCTCCCCTCGCGTTCATCCCCCGTCGCCCCGGGCTCCCCTCCCCCTCTCTACTCCGCGAGGCTCGGGGCCGCAGCCACCCCGGACCGCCGGCCCAGCCCCCGGCACCTCCTCACCGCAATGGCCCCCTCGCTCAGTTGGCCGACCATGGCTCCACCGCCAAGACTTCCCCGCGGACCCCGCAACAGCTCCAGCTTCCCCACCCGGGTCCCGCGCGCTGCGCAGTTATTGGCCCGAGAAGTTGCGCGCACCGCTCCCGCCCCCGACGTGCGCGCGGCTCAGGGGCGGGCCCGGGCGCTACGCAGCCGCCGCATTGGCCGAGGCGCGGCCCACGTGACCCACCCATGGTCCCAAGCGAGGCCTGGCGCGGGACGCCGGACGCGGTGCGGGGCGGAGCGGGGCGCCAAGGGGCGCGCCAGGAGCTGCGCGGGCGCTGGGAGGGAGACCAGGGCGCAGTTCCGGGCGCGTCTGAGCGGTTCTCGAGGCGTTCTCGCCTCGGTCTCTGGCGAGTGCACGGGTTGGTATCCCAGAGGAGGTTAAAGCTGTTCCTTGAGACCTCCGCTGCTAAATAGAGTCGCAGTAGTGACCCGATTCGTCCAGCAACGCGGGGCTGACTTCCCGCCTCCAAGCCCTGAGCTTGGCACCGTGGCGGTGGGGGGTGGGGGTGGGGGGTCTCCGAAAGGGAATCAGACCCGGCCCCCGTCCTTAGAGAAGAGGACAGTGTGTGGGGGCACTTTATGCCGTCAGTAACCCCACCTCCAGGTAGACGTGGTACAGGCCCCAAGGGTGTTGGAATCACAGCTGGGAAATCAGGGACGCCGTCCCGGAGGAGGTGCCATTTGAGCCGAGTCGAAGAACGTGTGGGAATTTTCCAGGTGGACTCCATAAGCCAGGGTAGGGTTGGTCCGGAAAGCATGAGTAGCCTAGTAAGATTCCTATTTTCTTACTCATTTTATAGATCAAAAGCAGCATGGATCTGCCTGTGGATGAATGGAAATCATATCTGCTTCAAAAGTGGGCTTCACTCCCGACGTCTGTTCAGGTCACAATTTCTACAGCAGAGACCTTGAGGGATATCTTTCTTCACTCCTCTTCACTTCTTCAGTAAGTAAATCAAGCTTTAACAAGGGAATTGTTGCTTACTTTGTTTCCTCCTTTCTTCATGCAGACCTGAGGATGAGCTGTTTCTAAAAAGACTTTCTAAAGGTTACTTGGTGGGAAAGGACTCGGACGCTCCTCTTTTCTACAGAGAAGAAGGAAACAAAAAATTTCAGGAGAAAGATTACACAGGAGCTGCAGTGCTGTACTCTAAGGTAAAACACTCCCAGCTCAAGCAATTTATTATTTTATACTTTTAACCAGTTCATTGTTTTGCAGGGAGTGTCACATTCAAGGCCTAACACTGAGGACATGTCACTGTGTCATGCTAACCGCTCGGCAGCCCTCTTCCACCTGGGTCAGTATGAGGTGAGTATCAGGATACCTGGTATGAGAGGACAGGGTCATTGTGGGATTTTCTTTCTGTTTTCAGACGTGTCTTAAAGACATTAACAGAGCACAGACACATGGGTATCCAGAAAGGTTGCAACCCAAGATTATGTTACGTAAAGCAGAATGTCTGGTGGCCCTGGGGAGACTGCAGGAGGCAAGCCAGACCATCAGTGATCTTGAAAGGAACTTCACAGCCACACCAGCCCTAGCAGATGTCCTCCCTCAGACTCTGCAGAGAAACCTCCATCGTCTGAAAATGAAGATGCAAGAAAAGGACAGTCTCACAGAAAGCTTCCCAGCAGCTCTGGCCAAAACCCTTGAGGATGCAGCGCTGAGGGAGGAGAATGAACAACTTTCCAATGCCTCATCATCCATCGGCTTATGCGTAGATCCTTTAAAAGGTCGCTGTCTCGTTGCCACAAAAGATATTCTCCCAGGAGAGCTCCTGGTGCAGGAGGATGCTTTTGTGAGTGTTCTCAACCCAGGAGAACTGCCACCACCGCATCACGGCCTAGACAGCAAATGGGACACCAGAGTCACCAATGGGGACCTCTATTGTCACCGATGTTTGAAGCACACTTTGGCCACAGTTCCGTGTGACGGATGCAGTTATGCCAAGTATTGCAGCCAGGAGTGTTTGCAGCAGGCCTGGGAGCTCTACCACAGGACAGAATGTCCTCTGGGAGGGCTGCTTCTCACACTGGGTGTCTTTTGCCACATTGCCCTGAGGTTGACTCTTTTGGTGGGATTTGAGGATGTTCGCAAAATCATAACGAAGCTTTGTGATAAGATTAGTAACAAGGACATCTGTTTACCTGAAAGCAACAATCAGGTCAAGACACTTAATTATGGCCTAGGGGAGAGTGAGAAAAATGGCAACATCGTTGAGACCCCAATTCCTGGATGCGATATTAATGGGAAGTATGAAAATAATTATAATGCTGTCTTCAACCTTTTGCCCCACACTGAAAACCATAGCCCAGAGCACAAATTCCTCTGTGCTCTCTGTGTTTCTGCACTGTGCAGACAGCTAGAAGCAGCCAGTTTACAGGCCATCCCAACTGAGAGGATTGTGAACTCCTCTCAGCTTAAAGCAGCAGTGACACCTGAATTGTGTCCTGACGTGACTATTTGGGGAGTGGCGATGCTGAGACACATGTTACAGCTTCAGTGTAACGCTCAGGCGATGACCACCATACAACACACAGGTAAGAGGGAACCTGATGTTCCTGCTTTTCAAACCTTTTTCCTTCTTTCCTCTTGCCCTTTCAGGACCTAAAGGGAGCATCGTTACCGACAGCAGGCAGGTGCGCCTTGCCACAGGCATCTTCCCTGTTATCAGCCTCCTGAACCACTCCTGTAGCCCCAACACCAGCGTGTCCTTCATTAGCACTGTCGCCACCATCCGGGCGTCACAGCGGATTAGAAAGGGGCAAGAGATTCTCCACTGCTATGGTGAGCCATCCCTCCGCACTGCCATCCTGCCCTTCAATATTGGCTGACGGTGATCTCCCTCCAGGGCCTCACAAGAGCCGGATGGGGGTTGCCGAAAGGCAGCAGAAGCTGAGGTCTCAGTATTTCTTTGACTGCGCCTGTCCAGCTTGTCAAACTGAGGCACACAGGATGGCTGCAGGGCCCAGGTGGGAAGCATTCTGTTGCAACAGTTGCGGAGCGCCCATGCAGGTAATTCTCTCTTCTGTCTCCTCCACTTTTCCCATTGGAATAAAGAGAAAACTGACTTCCACAGGGAGATGACGTGCTGCGCTGTGGCAGCAGATCTTGTGCAGAATCCGCCGTCAGCAGGGACCACCTGGTCTCTCGGTTACAGGACCTACAGCAGCAGGTCAGAGTGGCCCAGAAGCTTCTCAGAGATGGTGAACTAGGTGAGACTGGCTCCCTGCTTTGGTCCTCCAGCTATAGTGAGACGTCTTTCCTCTGCATTGACAGAGCGAGCTGTTCAGCGGCTGTCGGGGTGCCAGCGTGACGCCGAGAGCTTCCTGTGGGCAGAGCACGCCGTGGTGGGAGAGATCGCGGATGGCCTGGCCCGGGCCTGTGCTGCCTTAGGTACAGCATGAGCCTTCACGTTCTGCGTCGGGTTTTCTGGAACAAGATTTTTCTCTTCTCACAGGAGACTGGCAAAAGTCAGCCACCCATCTACAGAGGAGTCTCTACGTGGTGGAGGTTCGCCACGGGCCGTCCAGTGTTGAAATGGGCCATGAGCTCTTCAAATTGGCCCAGATCTTTTTCAACGGGTGAGTCCCTTTCCCACTTCACAGGGCACACATGAACTAACTCCTCTTACCTCCCTTGGCTCAGGTTTGCAGTACCCGAAGCCCTGAGCACAATACAGAAAGCTGAGGAGGTTCTGTCGCTGCACTGTGGCCCATGGGACGATGAAATCCAGGAGCTCCAGAAGATGAAATCCTGTTTGTTGGACTTACCACCCACCCCTGTAGGGCCTGCATTGTAGGGTTCCAGGAGGATTTTGACCCACAGAAAAGGAGCCCATGGAACACAAGTTAAAGAGGTTTTGCTGGCCAGGTATGGTGGCTCACGCCTGTAATCCCAGCACTTTGGGAGGCTAAGGTGGGCGGATCACCTGATGTCAGGAGTTCAAGACCAGCCTGGCCAACATGGTGAAACCCCATCTTTACTAAAAATACAAAAAACTAGCCAGGCGTGGTGGTGGGCACCTGTAATCCCAGCTACTTGGGAGGCTGAGGCAGGAGAATCTCTTGAACCCAGGAGGCGGAGGTTGCAGTGAGCCGAGATCGCTCCACTGCACTCCAGCCCAGGTGACAGTGTGAGACTCCATCTCAAAAAAAAAAATAAGAGGCCGGGTGCGGTGGCTCAAGCCTGTAATCCCAGCACTTTGGGAGGCCGAGGCAGGCAGATCACGAGGTCAGGAGATCCAGACCATCCTGGCTAACACGGTGAAACCCCGTCTCTACTAAAAATACAAAAAAATTAGTCGGGCGTGGTGGCGGACGCCTGTATTCACAGCTACTCGGGAGGTTGAGGCAGGAGAATGGGGTGAACCCGGGAGGAAGAGCTTGCAGTGAGCCGAGATCGCGCCACTGCACTCCAGCCTGGGTGACAGAGCCAGACTCCATCTCAAAGAAAAAAAAAAAATATTAAGAGGTTCTGCTGCCAGATGTGGGTTCTGTGGGTCGGGTGTGGGTTCTGTGGGTCGGGTGTGGGTTCTGCAGACCAGGTGCGGATTCTGTGTAGGTTCTGCAGGCCCAGTGTAGAGGCTCACACCTGTAATCCCAGTACTTTGAGACGCTGAGGTGGGAGGATCACTTGAGCCCAGGAGTTCAAAACCAGCCTGGGCAATATAGTGAGACCGTATCACTACAAAAAAGTTTTTTTAGTTCACCGAGCATGGTGGCACATGCCTGTAGTCCCACCTACTCGAGAAGCTGAGATAGGGTCACCTGAGCCTGGTAGGCTGAGGCTGCAGTGAGCCAAGATCGCACTACTGCACTCCAGCCTGGGTGACAGAGTAAGACCCTGTCTCAACAAAAAAATAACAGGTTCTGTTGCTGCTGAGCTTTCGTCAGGAAGATAAGACTTTCCCAACAGTCCGAAGCCTAGGATATGAGGGCTGAGGAGGACTCAAACCGTTGCAGTCAGAGAGACACCTATTTTGGTGAATATTTTTTGAAATAGTTAAGTGGCCTCCAGTACAAACTCCCAGTTCCCAGAAAAGACTTAAAACTAGTATCTGGAGATTCCAAGTCCTTTAAAAGGATTTTAGCTGATCTGCAGGCATCTGGATGTTAGCCTGGGGTTTTGGCTGGATTCCACCTCGCTCAGTGATGATAGTCTGTTTCCCTGGAACATTCCTGTGGTTTTAGTAGTAATGAGATGTGTGCACCACTCCAGTGGGAACTGAAGCTCTTAGTAGTTACATTGTAATTAAAAAAGAATTATAAAACAAGAAATCAGCAAGCCTGCTTACCTCCAGAGACACACCGTTCCACTTACAGTATCTAGCTTCCTCGACTCCTTTGTTAAAATCGTGGAGTATGAACCGTGACCAGAGAAGTAAATATGGAGCCGTTTTATTGAGCAGTTTCCTCCAGGGATGACGGCTGTCAGTGTGTTTCCTGCCAGTTTTCCAGTCCTTACTCTCTGCCCTTCATTCTGTACTCTTGGCAGAGTCAGTAACCAACCACTAATAAAATCAAAGTTGTAGTAAAGACTTTATAACACATATGCCTCCTTCTGAGTTGTTGGTTTTGTTTTGTTTTGTTTTGTTTTGTTTTGTTTTTGAGATGGAGTTTCACTCTTGTTGCCC